AGCCTGGTCAACATGGTGAAATCCCGTCTCTACTAAGAATACAAAAATTAGCCGGGCGTGTTGGCACGTTCCTGTAATCCCAGCTACTCAGGAGGCTGAGGCAGGAGAATTGCTTGAACCCGGGAGGCGGAGGTTGCAGTGAGCCGAGATCGGGAAACTGTACTCCAGCCTGGGCTACAGAGTAAGACTCCATCTCGGAAAAAAAAAAAAAAAGTTTTAGTCAGTCTCAAGATCTCTGTTTTAATGTTAATGCTGGTCCGTAGTGCCTGAATTCCAAGGGCATAACGAGGCAAGTCCGATCCCCTGCTTCCCATCATGGCCTGAACTAGATTGCCAGGTTTTCTTTGGAATGTTTTGGCTGAGAGAAGTGGTCCATTCAGTTGGTTGGGGGACTTAGAATTTTATTTTTGGTTTACAAAACTGTTGCATGAATTGACTCAGTTAATTCACTGAATTTATAAATTACAAACTTTTACCATTCTCAACTGATAAATTGAGGCAACGATTTAAGTATAACTTGAGCAAGTCCATATAGAGTGGAGCCAGGAACGCAGACAATGAGACACCATACCCCATGGTCTTAGGTCACAGTCATTCAGTGGGAGACAGGGGCTATAAATTCATTAGAAGGTTAAGTTAGGAATTAAGTAATTAGGTAAGGAATTAGGAATTCAGTTAATTAAGTTACAAATTGTTAAATATGGAGGAATTTATCATGTAGTTGGGGTACTAAGACATAAGAGAAAATAATAAAGAAAAACAGGAGCGGCCGGGCGCGGTGGCTCACGCCTGTATTCCCAGCACTTTGGGAGGCCGAGGCGGGCGGACAGCTTGAGCTCAGGAGTTCGAGAACAGCCTGCGCAACATAGCGAGACCCCCGTTTCAAAAAACACACGAAAAAATTAAAATTAAAAAACAAACAAACCAGGCGCAGAGCGGTTGTGGAGAAGGGAAGCGAAGGGTTGGAGTTTCGTTTCGTGGGAACCATAGAGAAGGGCCAGCCTCCCGGCTTCCTAGAGAGGCTGTAGGGACCGACGGCCGGCCAGCTAATGCTTCCGTCTTGGCCACCTTGCGAGCGCTCGGGTTGAGTTTCCCGGGCTTCCCTGACTCGGCTACCTGTTCTGGAGGTCAGGCTTTGGGCCCTTGCAGAGGTCGCCGAGGGGCCCGCGCCGCCGCCAGAGCCTGGGCCCAGTCCCCAGTCTTCAGAGACGCCCTCGACCTTCCTGCTCCGAGGAGCTGGCCTGATGTCCTCGGGTCGCGGTATTCATGGGGAGGATGGGAGCCGTGACTATGACAGATCAGTCTCATTGTGGTTCTCTCTTAGCTCCGCAGGTTCTTACTTTTTCAAACCTAGAGGGCAGTGCATGAAGCCAGGGGTCATCAGCCATGCTCCAGACAGTGTGGTTCCAGGTGAGCAGAGCTTTCTTTCAGCTTTCCATACTGAATTCAGGCCTCTCCCTCTGTTCTTGTGCAGGGCTTGGGCAGGAACCTGTTGTTTCAGGAGCCAGTAACCTTTGAGGATGTGGCTGTGTACTTCACCCAGAATGAATGGGCCAGCCTGCACCCTACGCAGAGGGCCCTATACAGGGAGGTGATGCTGGAGAATTATGCAAATGTGACTTCCTTGTGTAAGTCCTCCTTCCTCTCTGAAACTCAGCTTGAAAGAGCTCGGTTCACTTTGGTGTTTAACAGGACTTTTCTCTTCCCTGGTTCCTAATGGAGACCCAACTGCAGGGGGCTTTCCTCTGGATACAGAGAGAACTGAGAAGGTTCCTGGTGCACTGTCTTCATTCCTTCCATCTTCCAGTTCCCTGGAGCTGATCTTGGCCCTATTGCCTATGTGTGAGTCCCCTAGGGCCCTCGTGTACACACCCTCAGCTTCATGTTCCTTTTCTTTCTCCTGTAGCAGCATTTCCATTCCCCAAACCAGATCTGATATTCCAGCTGGAGCAAGGAGAAGCAGCATGGGGCCCAGATCCCTGGACACTTGCTGGGGGAGAGGCCCTGAGAGGCATGTGCACAGGTGAGCAGGAGAGCCTACCATCCTCCTTTCCAGGGACTTTTATGTTTTCTTTTTATCATGCTAGGTGGTAAAACCAAGACTGAGAATGAGGAAAAAACTGCACAGCTAAACATTTCTAAAGAATCAGAGTCCCACAGACTGATAGTGGAGGGACTGCTGATGGACGTTCCCCAGCACCCTGACTTCAAGGACAGGTTAGAGAAGTCACAGCTACATGATACAGGGAATAAAACAAAGATAGGGGATTGCACAGATTTGACAGTCCAGGATCATGAATCTTCCACCACTGAAAGGGAGGAGATAGCCAGGAAATTGGAAGAAAGTAGTGTCAGCACACATCTCATTACAAAGCAGGGTTTTGCCAAAGAACAGGTGTTTTATAAATGTGGTGAGTGTGGCAGTTACTACAACCCACATTCAGACTTTCACCTGCATCAGAGAGTTCACACTAATGAGAAGCCCTACACATGCAAAGAATGTGGGAAAACCTTCAGATATAACTCAAAACTGTCACGGCATCAGAAAATCCACACTGGAGAGAAACCATACTCATGTGAGGAATGTGGACAAGCCTTCAGTCAAAATTCCCACCTTCTTCAGCATCAGAAGCTCCATGGTGGACAGAGGCCCTATGAATGTACTGACTGTGGTAAAACCTTCAGTTATAATTCAAAACTGATTCGGCATCAGAGAATCCATACTGGGGAGAAGCCCTTTAAATGTAAGGAATGTGGGAAAGCCTTCAGTTGTAGCTATGACTGCATCATCCATGAACGAATTCACAATGGGGAGAAGCCCTATGAATGTAAGGAGTGTGGGAAGAGTTTGAGTTCTAATTCAGTTCTGATTCAGCATCAGAGAATCCACACTGGGGAGAAACCTTATGAATGTAAAGAGTGTGGCAAGGCCTTCCACCGCAGTTCGGTATTTCTTCAGCACCAGAGGTTCCACACTGGGGAACAACTCTACAAATGTAATGAATGTTGGAAAACTTTCAGCTGTAGCTCCCGCTTCATAGTGCATCAGAGAATCCACAATGGGGAGAAACCCTATGAATGCCAGGAATGTGGGAAGACATTCAGTCAAAAGATCACTCTGGTTCAGCATCAGCGAGTTCACACTGGGGAGAAACCTTATGAGTGTAAGGAGTGCGGGAAAGCCTTCAGATGGAATGCAAGTTTCATCCAGCATCAGAAGTGGCATACTAGGAAGAAACTCATCAATGGAACAGGGCTATCCGCAGTTAAGCCCTACTGTCCCTGCGCCATCCTCTCTCCTCTGCCTCCCCAACATACCTGCTCTGCCCTAGCCCCACCAGGGCCTCCCTTATCTTCTTCACATGCAGTGGTACTTCCTCCCTCTGTGCCTTTCTTCCTGCTGCTTCCCTCATCTGAAAAGGCCAACCCTTCACCTGTCCAAATAGCACATTTTTTTCAGGATCTCGCTTTTCCTGGGAAGTCATCCCTTCAGAGCCCGAATCCTTTGTCTCACTCCCTGTAAGCCCCGTCACGTTCTCAAAATCCTTTGCACCTCAAGTTAGGGATTCCACTGGTCTCCTGATTGTGTCTATTGATATTCCTCTGGTCTTGTCTTGTATAAGTTGTTACTGTTTTCCTAACTTCATTTTAAATTCTCACGCTTAAGGACCATGTTTGATTAGTTTCTTTTATCCCCCGGTAGGAAATGGCAGTACTTATTCTTTATCGTGTCCACATTTGGGCTGTATTATCAGTCTGCATCTCTCTTCTGGGGCTACTGGAGTTGGAAGAGTTTGCAGAACATTTTGGGGTTTAGGGCATATGGCATTATGATTATGATGAGATGGGGCATTATAATTAGAGACTAGGAGAAATGCAAAGCCTATGGGAGAACATAATCAGATAAAGTGTCCAATGATTGCTTTCAAGAGCTTTTTTTTTTTTAGGGGGTGGGGGGTGGTGCCGGAGTTTCACTCTTGTCACCCAGGCTGTTTGCAGTGGTGTGATCTTGGCTCACTGCAACCTCTGCCTCCAGGGTTCAAGTGATTCTCATGCCTCAGCCTCCCGAGTAGCTGGGACCACAGGCATGCACCACCACGCCCCGCTAATTTTGTATTTTTAGTAGAGACAGGGTTTCACCATGTTGGCCAGGCTGGTCTCAAAATCCTGACCTCAGGTGATTCACCTGCCTCAGTCTCCCAAGTGCTGGGATTACAGGCATGAGCCACTGCATCTGGCCTGCTTTCAGGAGTTAAGGAGGGCCATTTGGTGGACCAGGGGCAAGGCTCACTGAAAGAATGTAAGACTTGGAATTTTTTATTACCTTGATAGTATAAAAAATTATGAGGGTCCTTTTATGCAAAAAGAAAATGAAGTGATGAGTTGGCATTGATAGCAATAATGTAAAATTATGTCTTTGAGCTTTATTGGAAGGGGATATGGTTTTTCAATTTGGGTTCCTTCTCTATTTTCATTTTCCTTTTTTTTTTGAGACAGGTTCTTGTTCTGTCATCCAGGCTGGATTGCAGTAGTGCGATCATGGATCACTGCAGTGTGTTGACCTTCCAGGCTCAAGCAATCCTCCCACCTCAGCTTCCCAAGAAGCTGGGAGGTAGTGCAGCCTCCCAGTTTCTCAGAGGGCTGAGGTGGGAGGATTGCTTGAGCCCTGGGGGCATACACCACCACACCCAGCTAATTTTTGTATTTTTTGTAGAGACAGAGTTTTGCCATGTTGCCCAGGCTGGTCTCAAAACTCCTGGACTCAAATGATCCTCCCACTTCAGCCTCCCAAAGTGCTGGGATTACAGGCTTGAGCCACCATGTCCAGCCTCTATTCCTTTTCATATCTGTTGAATTTCAGTACCCACTCATATATGTAGGTACAAAAAGTGACTTGGACTTGTACCCTTTAGGGTAGATGCCTGAGTATAGTAATCTCTAAAGCTGTACATGGATGGAACTTGTTGGCATCACACTGGTGAGCACCAGAGGCAAAGAAGAGAAACCTGACCATGACTTGCTGTAGTTTCTCAGAAGTGAGTCCATTCCTGATGAGTTACTATGCAGGCCCTTGGATATGTCCTCACACCTACTCCAGATTTCCCTATGATTAAATCTGAATTTTATTGGTGGCACTTTTAAATTAGTTTTATAAAGAACTGTTTTGATGACACCAAGAAATGTTTTCAGTGTGCAGATTGCTATTGTTTGAATATCCCCAGCAAAATTCTTGTTGAAACTTAATCCCCATTGTAACAGTACTGGGTGGGGGGTCTTTAAGAGGTGATCAGGATTAGCCAAGTTCATCAGGGTGGAGCCTCCATGATGGGACTGGTGGCTTTATGAGGAGAGGAAGAGCAACTGGAACTGGGACACATGCTTGCTCTGTCTTGCCTTTTGATGCCTCCTGCCATGTCATGATGCAGCAAGTAAGCCCTTACCAGATGCCTGCACCTTTATATTGGACTTCTTAGCCTTCAGAACTGTGAACTAAATAAACCTCTATTCTGTATAAATTACCCAGTCTATGGTATTCAGTTAGAGCCACACAAAATGTAACAAGACAGAATATTGATAGCCATAAGTAGGTTTGCTGCTCTGACATTTACATAAAAATGTAGAAGTGGCTTTGGAACTGAGTAATGGGTAGAGGCTTGAAAAATCTGGAAGATCAGGTCAGACAAAGCCTGTATTATCTAATGGAGCATTAAGGGTGATTTTGGCCAAGGCTTAGAAGAGAAGACTAGGGAAAGTCTGAACCTTCTTAGAGATTACAGGAGGTCCTTGAACAACTTGGGTTTCAACTGTGTGGGTCCACTTATGGACTTTCTTCTGCCTCTGTCACCCCTGAGATGGCAAGACCAGTCTCCCTCCTCTCCCCTTCTCAGCCTGCTTAACAAAATGACAAGGATACAGACCTTTATGATGATCCATATAATATAGTGAATTATATTTACTAAATATAATTTCTCTTATGATTTTCTTAATATTTTCTCTAGCTTTATTATAAGAATATAGTGTCTAATATGTATAACATAAAAAATATGTGTTAATCGACTGTTTCAGTAAGGCTCTGGTCAACAGTAGACTATTAGTAGTTACATTTTTGGGGAGTTAAAAGTTATACATGGCATGGGGGTTGGTGCCCATATGATGGGACTGATGGCTTTATAAGAAGAGGAAGGGAGACCTGAGCTGACATGCATGCTCTTGCCATCTTGCCATGTGATGCTTTCCATCATGTTATGACACAGCAAGAAGGCCAGATACGGCCCCTCCACAGTTCCCAGCCCTCGGAACCATGAGCTAAATAAACTTCTTTTCTTTATAAATTACCCAATCTGTGATATTCTGTTATAGTAACAGA